AAGTACAATTTGTCATATATTAATTGGTAATAAAATGTATATTGGTCAAATGAATGAAAACAAACAACAAAAACAACAAAAAGAAGTTGGGAACCTAAAGACCTATGTTTGAATTTGGTTTTTTTCCTTACTATTTGACTCTGGGTCCATTACTTAAAATGTCTGGTCCTTAGCTTCCTCATTTGTAAAATAGGAAGAAAAATGGTATCTATTATTAAGACAGCTGGGATGACTAAATGACATAATTTATAAACCCTCTGGCATATAGCGAGTGCTCAATAAATGTTTGCCATTATTATTATTTGTAATAATCTGACCGATTGTTAAAACTGTCTTTCTGTGCAGCTCTGAGTTTTTAGGATATGGGAAGAGGCTAAAAGTCACCAGTGCCCTTGGCATTTTCGGCCCAGTTGTCCTCCTTGTTAACTGATTACCAGTTGAATGGGTGTGAAAGTGCTCAGTGTTCCCACCTCCAAGCTGCTCAGAGGTCAGCATTGCCATTCATTGAGAAATAACAGGCTGTGAGAGCTCAAATGACTTACTTATGGTCCCTCAACTTAAAAACCAGGGCACGCAGGAACCAAGCCCAGCCAGTCTTGGGCTTCCTAATACTGTAATTTCTCTCTACAGTGTGGGGTAGTTAAGAGCCTGTGACTTCAGACCTGTGGTCAACGGGGCCTTTCACCGGCCATCTCCCGCAGAGTACTTTTTCACAATCAGTTTTCTCGCAAGCAAAACGTGGAAAATAAGATCCACACCTCACAAGTTTGTGGCCAGGGTCACAGGTGAAAACAGCTCTTCGGAAACTCTAAAGCGCCGGATAAATAAGCGCTGCAACAGGCAACCACACGCGAACCCCTTTCAGCTGCCAGTCCCGGGACTCGCTCCTGTCTCCTCCCCTCTCCAAGACCGCGGAGTAGGAAGGAGGATTAACCCCTAGGGGAGGAGTTCCGCCCCCCAGCCCCCGCCCCGCCGCCCACGCCTCTCTCTGCACCTACACTTGCGCTCCCCAAGTCTCTCTCGTGCGCAGAGCCCAGGCTGCGCTTCCCTGGTCAGGCACGGCACGTCTGGCCGGCCGCCAGGATGCAGGCCCCGCACAAGGAGCACCTGTACAAGTTGCTGGTGATTGGCGACCTGGGCGTGGGGAAGACCAGTATCATCAAGCGCTACGTGCACCAGAACTTCTCTTCGCACTACCGGGCCACAATCGGCGTGGACTTCGCGCTCAAGGTGCTCCACTGGGACCCGGAGACTGTGGTGCGCCTGCAGCTCTGGGATATCGCAGGTGAGCGCGGGGGGAGGGGGTCAGGGGGATAGACATTTTTATTTTTATTTCTTTTTGGTGTCAGGTCAAGAAAGATTTGGAAACATGACGAGGGTCTATTACCGAGAAGCTATGGGTGCATTTATTGTCTTCGATGTCACCAGGCCAGCCACATTTGAAGCAGTGGCAAAGTGGAAAAATGATTTGGACTCCAAGTTAAGTCTCCCTAATGGCAAACCGGTTTCAGTGGTTTTGTTGGCCAACAAATGTGACCAGGGGAAGGATGTGCTCATGAACAATGGCCTCAAGATGGACCAGTTCTGCAAGGAGCACGGTTTCGTAGGATGGTTTGAAACATCAGCAAAGGTAATGTGACTTTAAATAATAAGCTTAATATATCCTCTGCTTATTTTGAATATTGCCTTTACAGGTTCTGGAGGTGGAGCTGACACTTGTTTCTTCTTTCATAAACACGGGATAATGCTTTTCATCCCAGATGAAAGGGTGAGTCTTTAATGAGATAATGTGTATAGCACAAAAGTCCTGATTCATATCAATTTTTCCTCAGGCTACACAAAGTGGTGATAAGCAGAAGTCAGAGACCGTGACTTGGCCTTGTGTTGCTGGAAGCGCAAGTTGGCAGAGCCACAGGTTGCAGCCCTGGCAAGATCAAGCAAAAGTTTCCTGTCTATCACATTTGAAAGTCTTTTTTCACATCTAGGACTGGGCATGTAGATTCTTTTGTAGTCTGGACAAATCAGTAGTTGTGCCATCTTTTGTTAGGATTTCTTGGCAAATCTTTTGTATCCTTTCTTTCAAAACTTCTATATCCTTATATTTTAGATGTGGCTCTTGTGAACAACATATAGCTGAATTTTGTCATTGTTTTATCCAAGCTGGCAATGTTTTTCTTTAAATTAGATCACTTTCTTCATTTACGTTAAATGAAATTACTTATATATGTGGATTTAAACCTAGGATCTTATTATGTGCTTTCTGTTTGTCATGCCAACTCTATGTTCCTTTTTCTCTCTCATATTTCCTTCTATTAAACTGACTTTTGGCAATTCCAATTCTTTCCCCTCTACCAATTTAGAGGCTATGTGCTCTATTTCTAATATTTTCATGGTTACTTTTTAACATGCATGTTTAATTTATGAAAATCGAATATTAATTGATACCTTTATTTTTACCCATGAAAATGCAAAGGAATTAGAATACTTTATCATCCCTCCTGATATATGTATTTTTGTATTTTATTTTTTATCTTTTTAACTTTATAGACAAAATTGTATGTATTTATCAAGTAAAACATGATGTTTGAAATATACAGTTTACTGAAATATACATTACATTGTATTATGGCTAAAGTAAGCTAATTAACATATGCTTTATTTCATGCAATGAAAACACTTAAAATCTACTCTCTTAGACACCGTGTTCTACCTCAGATCTCTTGAAATTATTCCTCCTAGCAAACTCAAATTTTGTAATCTTTGAGTAACATCTTCCCAACTCCCTTAATGACCATCACGTCCACTCCTGGTGACCATCATTCTTCTTCCTTCTTCTATGAGATCAACATTTTTACATGTCACATATGAGTGAGATCATGAGGTATTTGTCTTCCTAAGCCTAACATAATATCCTTGAGGTTCATCCATTTTGTCACAAATAACAGGATATTTTCTTTTTTATGGTGGAATAGTATTTCATTGTATATATACATCACATTTTCTTTATCCTTTCATCTGTTAGTGGACACTTAGGTTGATTTCATATCATGGCTATTGTGAAAAACACTGCACTAAACATGGGAGCTTAGATATCTCTTCAATATTCTAGCTTCATTTCCTTTGGATATATACCCAATAGTGAGATTCCTCGATCATATGGTAGTTCTATATTTACTTATTTTTAGGAATCTTCATACTTTTTCTGTAATAACTGTACTACTTTATATTCCTACCAATAATGTGCAAGTGTGAAAATACCAAATTAAGGTTTGTCCATGAAAGGATGAGAGACTGGGGAGGTATATGTACACTCTGTAGCTGAGACTCTGCAACACACAGTTCCTCTCTGTCAACTGGCTCTGCCAATAGGACATGCCAGAGGGAGATAGATAGATAGGAAAAACAGACTTGTTTCTTCCTGTTATTTTTCTTCCTGTTCCTACTGGTGTAATCATAGCAGTGACTTTGTTCTTGACCCTAGTGAGAGCAGCTGTTTGGTCCACATTGCAGCTTTTCTATACTATCAGAACTACTCTCCTCAGAGATAACAGCACCAGCCATACATTACTCCTTCCCAAAGGTCTTCGTCACACCTTTGTGATTCCTCTTTTTCAAGTCTCTAAGATTTAATAATTCCATTCTCATTCATTTTTCCCTCAGGACTAGGACTGGTAGATATTTATGTCCTACCACCTACCATTATGATATTCATGTCCCTTTTGCTTTTTGTGTTCTGTCTACCTAGTTAACAAAAACAATTTTTATATTAAATTTTATGTGTTAAAATAGTCAGCATGGTTTATGTCTTGAATGGTCCCTGACTGAAACAGAACTACTTTTACCCTTGAGATATTTATAGATCCAGTGAAGACAGCGTAGCTGTGCTATGCTTTTTCCAGCCATAAAGAACAAAGCCATAGGCCTGTCAAACTTTCGAACTCTGGTAAAATAATCCACTTTAATCTGGGACTTAGGGATGTCCTGTAAGTAAGTTACTCCTTGTATTAGGTCATCTGTGTCATGTGGAAAACTTTAAATCTCAAACTTTGTTTGTATTAGCATTTTGGAGTTTTGAAGAAAATATTTTCTATGCATCAGCAGTCCCCAACCTTTTCGGCACCAGAGACTGGTTTCATGGAAGACAATTTTTCCACAGATTTTTGTGGGGGATGGTCTTGGGATGAAATTGTTCCACCTGAGATCATCAGGCATTAGATTCTCAAACGGACTATGCAGTCTAGATCTCTTGCATACACAGCTCACAATAGAGTTCGCGCTCCTATGAGAATCTAATACCCCACTGATCTGACAGGAGGTGGAGCTCAGGCAGTGGTGCTCACTCACTTGCCACTCACCTCCTGGTGTGCAGCCTGGTTCCTAACAGGCTATAGTCTTGTACCAGTCCAGATCCAGAATTTCATTTGTCTCAAATATCTAGCCAGCCATCAGGGAAAATGGAATACCTGACTAAATGCCTTGTAAGATTTCAGGACTAAAAACATTTCATTGTTAGCAGTACATTCTTCACTCACTTGTTTTCTCTTTAAATCTTTGATAAGCTCAGTGCAACATTGATTAATAAACAATAAAATACTTGTCTTGATTTAAATATTTTACCTTACTCTGCCACTGTCATAAATATTTTTTTCAGTTATATCTGGTAGTATTTTAAAATATTTCAAAAAGGAAAACAAATAAAAAAATTAAGAATACAAATGAAACAGGATATAAATGCTTAGGAATTTTTTTCCCTAATTTCTGGCATTGATATAATAGCATGCTTCTATACTCTGAATGTTTGTAGGCCCCCAAAATTCATATGTTGAACCAGATATTCCCAATGTAACAGTATTAGAGAATGGAGCCTTTGAGAGATGATTAGGTCACAGGAACTCTGCCCTCATTAATAAGAGTAATGCCCTTATAAAAGAGACCTCAGGGAGCTCTTTCATCGTATGAGGATGTGGTAAGAAGGTGCCACCTATGAAGCAAAAACAGACCCTCACCAGACACTGAATCTGCTGGTGCCCTGATCTTGGATTGCTTAGCCTCTAGAACTGTAAGAGATTAAATTTCTCCCATTTACAAGCCATGAAGTTTATGGCATTTTTTAGAGCAGCCTGAATGGACTAAGCTGCATATCATGAAGTCTCTATCTTTTAAGAGAAGATCCTTTCTGTCAAAAAAACATATTCATAACTCTCTACAAATTTATCAGTTATCACACTTTAATTTTCTGTTTACTTGCTCTGATGGCTAATTTTATGTATCAACCTGACTAGGCTACAGTAGCCAGTTTTTGGTCAAACTTCAGTCTAGATGTTACTGTGAGGGTTATTTTTTTAGATCTGAATAACATTTAAATTAGTAGACTTTGAGTGAAGTAAATTATCTCCAATAACGTGGGGAGGCCCACTAAACCAGTTGAAGGCTTTAAGAGAAAAAGACTGAGGTCCCTAAGAAAGAAGAAATTCTACCTCTAGGCTGCCTTTTGACCTGAACTGCAGCATCAACTCTTTCCTGGTCTCTATCCTGGGTTTCCAACCTGCATGTGTATATCTGTATATATATACACACATATATGTATGTGTATATATGTATGTGTGTGTATATATGTGTGTGTATACACATATATGTATGTGTATATGTATATACACACATGCATGTATATATACACATACATAAATGTGTATATGTGTGTGTGTGTGTGTGTGCGTGTGTGTGTGTGTGTGTAGTGTTTTCTCTGTGGAACCCTGACTAAAATGCTTGCCAATCACTCCCTCCCTCTATCCTATGGTTCTTTTGTGAGCAGAGATTATATCTTCTCCAGTGTCTGCTACAATTCTGACATCTAGAGAGAGCTCAATAATATTTGTCAAGCAAATTAACAAAGGATAGCTATTAAGATGCCTGAGCATTTAGCCATCAGGAAAAAAAATGACATAGATAATATCTTCTAACATGAAAATGATAAAGAGAATAAAAATATAATATGTGTGTGTGTACCTGTGAATATGTGTATATGCATAGGTGTTTGTGTGTGTGTATAAACATAGATGTCCATAGATAGTTGCACATATGGATGGAAGTAAGAACAAAAGAAAAGGATATTATTAAATAAAAAGGAAGATTTTTAAAATGTTACCAAGCAGGCTCTTTCACACTCCAGATACACCAATGCTTCTTTGTACTACCCTTTTAACACCATTTAGGCAGAAAGTGAAAAGTAGCTTTTCAGTGCCCTCTGAGGGAGGGCATATATTGCTTAGAACACAGAGTCAAAATGTTGGCATTAAGTTCCAAAACAGGCTTTTAAAATTCATTGAAGAAGCAACAACCTTGAAAGCAGAGGTTTTCACAAGGCTGAGATATTGAGAGACAAACGACTTTTTTTGAATTCAAATTCAAAGGCGGAAAGTTTAAGCTAAAAATGATAACACTGAGAAAAATCATGACAATTGTAACAGTTTTGTTTACATGGAATGAAGAAATAAAATCATTTCATCATTAGAGGAGTATTTTTATCATGTAAACAGAAAATGGAGCAATATAGTAAGTGACTTATGGATTATATAGAAATAATTCATGGCCTTCAACTTTGAAGTATACAGCAGATATCCCAGCAGAAGGAGATGATGGAATTCCCAGATAAGTTTTGGAGGGCACCATAAGAAAGGTATTTCTTGCCTTACTTCCGAGACTGAAAACCCTGTAGAGAAGCTAACTGTCTGGTGAGGTTATGCACAATAAGATTAAAAAAAAAAATCTGAGTGGAATACCTAGGCAGATGGGCCTAAGACCATCAGCAAAATTTAAGTCCTCACAGGGTTGTATAAAATCTTCCTGTCCTATGTCCCAGGGAGAAGCACAAAGGCTGAAGAGGCAGAATGTGGGCTGTTGACCAGTGATCATGGTGAAAACAAGATACCTCAGCAGGTGTCAGTGTATGCAGGCAAATGCCCTAAGACTAGTGCTGAAGACACCCACAGAGAACAGAGGACAATGATGGGCCAGATACCTTGATCTAGTTAATGCTAGGACAATGCATACACCCACTGCCTCTACCCAACTCAGCATTTAGATTACTCATTGGAGAGAGGTAGAAAGTAAAGAAAGTAAAAACAAAGGGGAAACCCCTCAATTAGACTATTTTCCTAAAGAAGACAAATAAATGTCTGCAAATGACTCAATTTACCTGGATGTAAATATACCAAGAAATTTGCTATTTACCAAAAGGAAGAGTTAAACCTAGTTGGTTCAGTTACAAAACAATAAAATCACGGTTTTGGTCACCCAAGTTGCATCAGAGTGAAAAATTCAGACCTGGCATATGCATATGTGGAAGTACACACATTCACTCAGTCACAGTGTGCAAAGTAACTATCAGATCAAAGAGAAAGAGAAAGTATGGCTCTCAAGGGCAGGGCATGGGCCACAGAAAGTTATTCTCAGGCCTTGGGGCCTAACGGAATTTGCTTTGCTGAGTTTTGAACTTGCTTGGGACAAATGACCCTTTATTCCTTCCATCTTCTCCTTTTCACGATGTCAGTGTCTATCCTATGCCTGCCCTACCACTGTATCTTGGAAGCAGATACTTGTTTTGTAGTTTCACAGGTCTGTGAATGAAGAGCAATTTTGCCTCATAATGGACCATA